GGGTGGGGGTGGGGTGAGATCAAGTCTCCAGCTCCAAGAGGTCCCCTGGGGCTAAGTGAAAAGCTTGCTCTTTTGAAATGGTCTTCGTTGGTAATTAACAAAAGATCAAGAATACCTTGGTGTCAGATAAAGGGAATTTGTAGGCACAATGCTGTTGGTAGCTGATCTCAATCATTCAAGGAAGCTATTAAATCTATGAACATTAGCATTCTGCCAGGTAAAGAGATCTGGTCCTTAGCACCTCCCAGACACACTGATTCTTTACTGTTTTGAAACATCTCCCTCTCCTGGCTTCCTCCACCCCGCTTCCATACTGTCCTTGAAATCAATGAATGGTAATTTAGTGTATCTAGTGTATCACTAGCAAATGTCTGAATAAGAAAGGTTTGGTTTCCGCTGTGTCTCCTGTTACAATGAGAACATGTACTGCATAAATTTAATTGGCTACGTTAATGTGTAAGCCTTTTCTGCAAAGAGATGGATCCGTTTCTGAATATTCTGCAGAAGGGCAGAGTTTTGAGTATATGGCAGTGGTTCTAATTAGCAGTTGCTCCAATACAATCAGACTGAGACGGAAGCTACTCATTTAGAATACTGGTTGATGACAACACTGGCTTGAACAAAGTGACCACTCTCCAATGGCTACTCTCCCTCTCAGTGGGCCGCAGGTTGCTAGGGCTCAGGCTGTGGCTGTTTTCCCCGCCGAAAAGGGGCGGGGTCAGTCGGTGTGTTAGGAAAAAAAATGTATATATATATATATGTTGTCTGCCTCCCCACAGAGATAACAACCCGTGGAAAAACATGCCGTTGAGCGGGAGGAAGGCGAAAAGATAGGCTGGGTTTTTTGGGGGGTGGGGGAGCGTGGAGGATAGGGTGGGCTTTTTCCCCTCCAATGCTGCGACGCATTAACCCTGCTGCTGTTGGGACGTTCTCTGCTCAGCCTATTGGCTGAGCCCGGGAGCCGCTGTCTGCCAATCGGGTGGTGAAAGGCAGACAAATCTACCCCGCCACCAGCAAAAACGGCGCGTAACCCTTGCGGCGCCGGCCGAACCGCGCCAGAGCTGGCGCGGGGAAAGGGAGATAGGTGTCTCCAGCTGCTGTGGCTGTTTGGGGCGGGTCGGCTTCATCCGCGTCTCAGGAGCAAGTAGAGAATTAGCGGGCGGCAGCAATGCTCCGCAAGGTGAGAAGCTGGACAGAAATCTGGCGGTGGGCTACCCTTTTGTTCCTCTTTTACCACCTGGGTTACGTTTGTGGGCAGATCCGCTACCCGGTCCCAGAGGAGTCACAGGAAGGGACTTTTGTAGGGAATGTCGCTCAAGATTTCCTGCTGGATACGGACAGTCTGTCAGCTCGCAGGCTGCAGGTCGCTGGAGAGGTGAACCAAAGACACTTCCGTGTGGATTTGGACAGCGGAGCCCTGCTCATCAAGAACCCAATCGACCGAGAGGCACTGTGTGGGCTCAGTGCCAGCTGCATCGTGCCCCTGGAGTTTGTCACCGAAGGTCCTTTGGAAATGTACCGAGCAGAGGTAGAGATCGTAGATGTGAATGATCACGCCCCCCGTTTTCCGCGGCAGCAGCTGGACTTGGAAATTGGGGAGGCAGCTCCTCCAGGACAGCGTTTCCCGTTGGAAAAGGCTCAGGATGCAGATGTGGGGAGCAATTCGATTAGCAGCTATAGGCTGAGCTCCAATGAACACTTTGCACTGGATGTGAAGAAGCGCAGCGACGGCAGCCTGGTCCCAGAGCTGCTCCTGGAGAAGCCTTTGGATCGAGAGAAGCAATCGGACTACCGCCTGGTGCTGACTGCTGTCGATGGAGGGAACCCGCCGAGATCTGGCACCGCAGAGCTCCGGGTATCCGTGCTGGACGTAAACGACAACGCCCCAGCCTTCCAGCAATCCAGCTACAGGATTAGTGTGTTGGAGAGCGCACCAGCGGGCATGGTGCTCATCCAGCTCAATGCCTCAGACCCGGACCTGGGTCCCAGTGGTAACGTCACCTTTTATTTCAGTGGTCATACCCCTGATCGTGTAAGAAACCTCTTTAGCCTGCACCCCACTACTGGAAAGCTTACTCTTTTGGGGCCCCTAGACTTTGAGAGTGAGAATTACTATGAATTTGATGTGCGGGCTCGCGATGGGGGTTCTCCAGCCATGGAGCAACATTGCAGCCTTCGAGTGGATCTGCTGGACGTAAATGACAATGCCCCTTACATCACAGTGACCTCAGAGCTTGGAACCCTCCCCGAGAGTGCAGAACCTGGCACTGTGGTGGCACTTATCAGTGTGCAGGATCCAGACTCAGGGTCAAACGGAGATGTGAGCCTCCGCATTCCTGACCACTTGCCATTTGCCCTCAAGTCTGCCTTCAGGAACCAGTTCTCCCTGGTGACTGCTGGACCCTTGGATCGAGAGGCCAAATCTAGCTATGACATCATGGTCACTGCTTCTGATGCTGGGAACCCTCCTCTCAGTACCCACAGAACTATTTTCCTCAATATTTCAGATGTGAATGATAATCCACCCTCTTTCTTTCAGAGGTCACATGAGGTGTTTGTTCCTGAGAACAATCGCCCAGGGGACCTGCTTTGCTCCCTTGCAGCCTCTGACCCAGACTCTGGCTTGAATGCGCTTATCTCCTACTCACTCCTGGAGCCCAGGAATCGAGATGTATCAGCTTCCTCTTTCATCTCTCTGAACCCCCAGACAGGAGCTGTTCATGCTACTCGATCCTTTGACTATGAGCAAACCCAGACACTGCAGTTTGAGGTGCAGGCCCGGGATCGGGGCAACCCACCCCTTAGCAGCACTGTAACAGTTCGTCTATTTGTGCTGGACCTCAATGACAATGCTCCAGCTGTGCTCCGTCCTCGGGCCCGGCCTGGTTCCTTATGTCCCCAAGCACTGCCTCCATCAGTTGGTGCTGGCCACCTAATCACAAAGGTGACTGCTGTGGACTTGGATTCAGGTTACAATGCTTGGGTTTCCTATCAGCTCCTGGAGGCCCCAGATCCCAGCCTGTTTGCAGTCTCTCGATATGCTGGGGAGGTGCGGACGGCTGTTCCTATCCCAGCTGACCTCCCACCACAGAAGCTGGTCATTGTGGTAAAGGATAGTGGTAGTCCACCACTCTCTACCTCTGTTACTCTCTTAGTGTCCTTAGAGGAAGACACTCATCCAGTTGTCCCAGATCTTCGAGAATCTTCAGCTCCAAGGGAAGGAGAATCTCGTCTAACCCTCTACTTGGCTGTGTCCCTAGTGGCAATTTGCTTTGTCTCCTTTGGCTCATTCGTGGCACTACTCTCTAAGTGTCTTCGTGGGGCAGCCTGTGGAGTCACATGCTTTCCTGCTGGCACCTGTGCCTGTCTCACCAGATCTCGAAGGAGGGAGGGGCTTCCCCCTTCCAATGGGATCCTCCGAATCCAGCTAGGGTCAGATGACCCTATCAAGTTTGTTGATGTGGGAGGCCACTCTCATGGCTGTACACCCTTGGCTTCTGCACCCACTCGGAGTGATAGCTTCATGATGGTGAAGTCACCCAGTGCACCTATGGCAGGGGAGCCTGTTCGCCCAAGCTGCCCACCCTCTGATCTTCTCTATGGGCTAGAGGTGAGACCTTTGCAGGCTCAACAAATGCTTGAACTCAGCCCCTTTCCCTCTGTTTTCTCCACAGCAAGCCCCGCCCAACACGGACTGGCGTTTCTCTCAGGCCCAGAGACCCGGCACCAGCGGGTAGGTGACTGATTCTCCAGCCCACCCTCTTCAGTCTGTGCTCACCATCCTACTCTCTCCCCAGCTCCCAAAATGGCGATGACACCGGCACCTGGCCCAACAACCAGTTTGACACAGAGATGCTGCAAGCCATGATCTTGGCGTCCGCCAGTGGTAAGTGGTGTCAGTGTGTGTATGGAAGAGTGAGCTCCCACCTGATCTTCCTCTGTCTCTGCAGAAGCTGCTGATGGGAGCTCCACCCTGGGAGGGGGTGCCGGCACCATGGGATTGAGCGCCCGCTACGGACCCCAGTTCACCCTGCAGCACGTGCCCGACTACCGCCAGAATGTCTACATCCCAGGCAGCAATGCCACACTGACCAACGCAGCTGGCAAGCGGGATGGCAAGGCCCCAGCAGGTGGCAATGGCAACAAGAAGAAGTCGGGCAAGAAGGAGAAGAAGTAACATGGAGGCCAGGCCAAGAGCCACAGGGCGGCCTCTCCCCAACCAGCCCAGCTTCTCCTTACCTGCACCCAGGCCTCAGAGTTTCAGGGCTAACCCCCAGAATACTGGTAGGGGCCAAGGCCATGCTCCCCTTGGGAAACAGAAACAAGTGCCCAGTCAGCACCTACCCCTTCCCCCCCAGGGGGTTGAATATGCAAAAGCAGTTCCGCTGGGAACCCCCATCCAATCAACTGCTGTACCCATGGGGGTAGTGGGGTTACTGTAGACACCAAGAACCATTTGCCACACCCCGTTTAGTTACAGCTGAACTCCTCCATCTTCCAAATCAATCAGGCCCATCCATCCCATGCCTCCCTCCTCCCCACCCCACTCCAACAGTTCCTCTTTCCCGAGTAAGGTGGTTGGGGTGTTGAAGTACCAAGTAACCTACAAGCCTCCTAGTTCTGAAAAGTTGGAAGGGCATCATGACCTCTTGGCCTCTCCTTTGATTCTCAATCTTCCCCCAAAGCATGGTTTGGTGCCAGCCCCTTCACCTCCTTCCAGAGCCCAAGATCAATGCTCAAGTTTTGGAGGACATGATCACCATCCCCATGGTACTGATGCTTGCTGGATTTAGGGAGGGCATTTTGCTACCAAGCCTCTTCCCAACGCCCTGGGGACCAGTCTTCTGTTTTGTTTTTCATTGTTTGACGTTTCCACTGCATGCCTTGACTTCCCCCACCTCCTCCTCAAACAAGAGACTCCACTGCATGTTCCAAGACAGTATGGGGTGGTAAGATAAGGAAGGGAAGTGTGTGGATGTGGATGGTGGGGGCATGGACAAAGCTTGACACATCAAGTTATCAAGGCCTTGGAGGAGGCTCTGTATGTCCTCAGGGGACTGACAACATCCTCCAGATTCCAGCCATAAACCAATAACTAGGCTGGACCCTTCCCACTACATAATAGGGCTCAGCCCAGGCAGCCAGCTTTGGGCTGAGCTAACAGGACCAATGGATTAAACTGGCATTTCAGTCCAAGGAAGCTCGAAGCAGGTTTAGGACCAGGTCCCCTTGAGAGGTCAGAGGGGCCTCTGTGGGTGCTGGGTACTCCAGAGGTGCCACTGGTGGAAGGGTCAGCGGAGCCCCAGCAGGAAGGGTGGGCCAGCCAGGCCATTCTTAGTCCCTGGGTTGGGGAGGCAGGGAGCTAGGGCAGGGACCAAATGAACAGAAAGTCTCAGCCCAGGATGGGGCTTCTTCAACAGGGCCCCTGCCCTCCTGAAGCCTCAGTCCTTCACCTTGCCAGGTGCCGTTTCTCTTCCGTGAAGGCCACTGCCCAGGTCCCCAGTGCGCCCCCTAGTGGCCATAGCCTGGTTAAAGTTCCCCAGTGCCTCCTTGTGCATAGACCTTCTTCTCCCACCCCCTTCTGCCCCTGGGTCCCCGGCCATCCAGCGGGGCTGCCAGAGAACCCCAGACCTGCCCTTACAGTAGTGTAGCGCCCCCTCCCTCTTTCGGCTGGTGTAGAATAGCCAGTAGTGTAGTGCGGTGTGCTTTTACGTGATGGCGGGTGGGCAGCGGGCGGCGGGCTCCGCGCAGCCGTCTGTCCTTGATCTGCCCGCGGCGGCCCGTGTTGTGTTTTGTGCTGTGTCCACGCGCTAAGGCGACCCCCTCCCCCGTACTGACTTCTCCTATAAGCGCTTCTCTTCGCATAGTCACGTAGCTCCCACCCCACCCTCTTCCTGTGTCTCACGCAAGTTTTATACTCTAATATTTATATGGCTTTTTTTCTTCGACAAAAAAATAATAAAACGTTTCTTCTGAAAAGCTGAACGTTTCTGTATAAGCGATGGAAGCTC